TAGAATGACGCTGGGGAAGCCCGAAGTGACAGCAAGACCCAAGCAACTAGGGAGGGCGACCGGAGGAACTGTGGAGGATGCTCGGAGCCCCTGGGGCGGAGGAGCACGCGGGGACGCCTCCAGACAGCCGTCCAGCTCTGGCATAACCCGACGAGCCGGGCGCTCCGGGAAGGGGCACGCCGCCCGCCCCGCCCCGTACTCACCGGGCCCCGCGGCCCCGTCCATCCGGCCCCCGGGTTGCTCCGAGCGGCGGCGGCGGAGGAGGCGTCTAAGCCGCGGGGGCCACGGCCGGGGAGAGGGGAAGGGGAAGCACCCCGGGGCGCGCGCGAAGGGCGCCGTACCACCACCCCGAGGGGGCGCTGTCGGGCGCGGGGAAGGGGCCTGGAGGGGGCGCTGTGGGCCCGGGGCCGCAGTCTCCAGACCCCCCCGGGCCCTCGGACTCTCCCGGGGCCGCTCTCGGCTCCCGGGGGTGGGGTGGCAGGGCCGTCCGGTGCCACAGCGCCGCAGCACAAACAGGCGCCGGACGCGGAGCCGCCAGGAAGCGCGGGAGGGGGGGCGGGCCCGAGGGGGGGCCGGGCCGCTTGGTAACCCCTCCCTGTCCGGGCCTCGCCGCTCAGTACGGGGGCGGGGCTAGCCGGCTGACCCCCTGGCCTACTCCCGGCCTCCGGCTCCAGGCCCTTCCCGGATCCCCGCCCCCGGATTCCCAGGGGACGGGGAAGGGAGCGCCCGCCCCGATATCTCCGCCCCCCAGCCCCTAACCCCTCAGGGTTGAGCGGACCAACCCCACCACTTCCGCGAGGGGCAGGGGCGGGGTCACAAAACGGGCCCTCGGCCTAGGGGCGGAGTTTCTCGTAAGGGGCAAGGCCAAGGCATCTTGTATTGGGGCTGACAGGGGGGCGGGTTATTAGGGCTGAGGATGGGAGGATGCTCAGGGTATTGGGGTCAGGGTGGCATTAGCCCAGCTCAAGCCGGGCCGGGCTGACTCAGCATCCTGCCCCAGCCAGCTTCCATCCCTGACACCTCTGCATTCCCTTGGGCAGAGATGGGAGATGGCGCCGGTGTTGCCCCTGGTGCTGCCCCTGCAGCCCCGCATCCGCCTGGCACAAGGGCTCTGGCTCCTCTCCTGGCTGCTGGCGCTGGCTGGTGGCGTCATCCTCCTCTGTAGTGGGCACCTCCTGGTCCAGCTAAGGCACCTTGGCACCTTCCTGGCTCCCTCCTGTCAGTTCCCTGTCCTGCCCCAGGCTGCCCTGGCAGCGGGCGCGGTGGCTCTGGGCACAGGACTAGTGGGTGTAGGAGCCAGCCGGGCAAGTCTGAATGCAGCTCTATACCCTCCCTGGCGAGGGGTCCTGGGCCCGCTGCTGGTGGCTGGCACGGCTGGTGGGGGGGGGCTCCTGGTCGTCGGCCTCGGGCTAGCCCTGGCTTTGCCTGGGAGTCTGGATGAGGCGCTGGAGGAGGGCCTGGTGACTGCCTTGGCTCACTACAAGGACACAGAGGTGCCTGGGCACTGTCAGGCCAAAAGGCTGGTGGATGAGCTGCAACTGAGGTACCACTGCTGCGGGCGCCACGGGTACAAGGATTGGTTTGGGGTCCAGTGGGTCAGCAGCCGTTACCTGGATCCCGGTGACCGGGATGTGGCTGAGTGAGTGATTTGCGTCTCCCTTCCTCCTCCTCACATCCTAACCCCTCTGTCCCTCCCTTTGCAGCCGGATCCAGAGCAATGTAGAAGGCCTATACCTGACTGATGGGGTCCCTTTCTCCTGTTGCAACCCCCACTCACCCCGGCCTTGCCTGCAAAACCGTCTTTCAGACTCCTACGCCCACCCCCTGTTCGATCCCCGACAACCCAACCAAAACCTCTGGGCCCAAGGGTGCCATGAGGTGCTGCTGGAGCACTTGCAGGACTTGGCAGGCACACTGGGTAGCATGCTGGCTGTCACCTTCCTACTGCAGGTGAGTCAGCAAAGCATCTGACACCTCCTCCCTCCCTGACTCTTTCCCCTTGCTTCCCCCACAGGCTCTGGTGCTCCTTGGCCTGCGGTACCTGCAAACAGCACTGGAGGGGCTTGGAGGGGTCATTGATGCGGGAGGAGAGACCCAGGGCTATCTCTTTCCCAGTGGGCTGAAAGATATGCTGAAAACAGCATGGCTACAGGGAGGGGTTGCCTGCAGGCCAGCACCTGAGGAGGCCCCACCAGGAGAAGCACCTCCCAAGGAGGATCTATCTGAGGCCTAGAGGCCTGGAGCTTGGGGTGAGGAAGAGGGAGGGATGGACAAGTCTGAAAACCTCACAACTCCTTACCAAGGCTCCAGGTTGGGGGGATCGTAGGATTAGAGGGGCTAAGGATAGTCAGCGAGCTGGACTGGGGTAAGAAAGAAAACCAGATGTCCTAGGGCCTAGCCCTTGTAGTCAGAACCACCAGGGAACAGCAAAGAACAGAGTGATGGGAAAGTGACATGAGAAGGCCTGGAGGCTGATTCTGATATAGACTCAATAAAGTTTTTGGATGGAAGCAATTGCTTTTTCTTGTCAAGGGGATGGGGG